TCAATAACTGGGTTATAAACTCCTGAAAACAGGACAATCTCTTCTCTACCTCTTTCTTTATCTTCCCTGTATACTGAAATACAGCGTTCTGCCCAGCATGAGGTCGACTATTTGACATTTACAAAAATCTCTCTTGGAATCCCCCTGCCAAAAAAAAAAAAATCGAATTTCAATTTATGACTCCAAGCACAAAGAGATCCTGTCACTTTGACCTAATTCTCTGAGGTTCATCCCTCTAAATAATTGTATTGTCTCCATCTATAAAGTACTCTGTTACTATGACAACGCACACATAATTGCATGTGTAAGTAGTTGAGGGTGGCTGTGCAAGTCAGACTCCTTTCCACCAGGAAACACAGAAAACATTCTATCTTCCCAAATGTTACTCTCTCAGATTTGCACCAAGACCCTAGAAGTTTCTTAAATTTCCATATACTTTATGGACACTACAAAGCAATTCCAGGAAACACTGATACAGTAGCAAAACTACTGGGAGTGGAAATTGGATGGAGATCTGGGTCCCAGTTCAGAGTCTGACACCTGATTTGCAACATAATTAGGCACAGGGCACTCAACTATTCAGGGCCCTAAACCCTTCTATTGAAAGGGAAATGGGAGAACAATATGTGTTCCTATGGCTCAGTCCCTATAAGATTCTGTACTATTCAGAGTTGATTTTAAGTGTCACTTAACTGAAATTATCCAACAAACCTTCATGGCATGAAACATTAACACAGCTCTTTTTATATGGCATGGTTCCTATGGCTCAATCCCTATAAGATTCTGTACTATTCAGAGTTGATTTTAAAAGTCACTTAACTGAAATTATCCAACAAACCCTCGAGGACATTAAACATTAACGTGGCTCTTTTTATATGGCATGGTTCATTATCATGCCAATAAATGATTAATCGTAACTCTCTGTCTTGACCAATAATTTTGCTGGACTTTTGTGATTCACAACGTGCTCTGTGTTGTAATGCTACCTCTTGAAACTGACATCCTAGCTTTATTGTTTTTTATTACTTCCCTAAGGTGGCTTTCAAAAGAGACACCAAGTGACATATTTTTAGGAGGGGTTTAAAAGTTTGATGGGGTAGAAGTAAACGTTGCTTAACTCAACCAGCAGCAGAGCCAGGGCCCAGGGACCAGCGCTTCTGTGGACTTGGCCTTTCCAGCAGCAGACCCAGCAATGAATGATCCGAACAGCTGTGTGGACAATGCAACAGTTTGCTCTGGTGCATCCTGTGTGGTACCTGAGAGCAATTTCAATAACATCCTAAGTGTGGTCCTAAGTACGGTGCTGACCATCCTGTTGGCCTTGGTGATGTTCTCCATGGGATGCAACGTGGAAATCAAGAAATTTCTAGGGCACATAAAGCGGCCGTGGGGCATTTGTGTTGGCTTCCTCTGTCAGTTTGGAATCATGCCCCTCACAGGATTCATCCTGTCGGTGGCCTTTGACATCCTCCCGCTCCAGGCCGTAGTGGTGCTCATTATAGGATGCTGCCCTGGAGGAACTGCCTCCAATATCTTGGCCTATTGGGTCGATGGCGACATGGACCTGAGGTAAGATTATCTATACCTCTAACTACTGCAATGTGGATGTATCAATCTGCCCATTGCCTTTCAGCGTCAGCATGACCACATGCTCCACACTGCTTGCCCTCGGAATGATGCCGCTGTGCCTCCTTATCTATACCAAAATGTGGGTCGACTCTGGGAGCATCGTAATTCCCTATGATAACATAGGTAAGTCATCCATCTGTAAGACTGTTGACTGTTGCTGATCACATTGCCCTTCTGTCATCTTTAGGTACATCTCTGGTTTCTCTCGTTGTTCCTGTTTCCATTGGAATGTTTGTTAATCACAAATGGCCCCAAAAAGCAAAGATCATACTTAAAGTAAGTATCCCAGTTCACACCATTAAATATTCTTGCTGGGTTCACTTATTCCTTTTTTTTTCAGATTGGGTCCATCGCGGGCGCCATCCTCATTGTGCTCATAGCTGTGGTTGGAGGAATATTGTACCAAAGCGCCTGGATCATTGCTCCCAAACTGTGGATTATAGGAACAATATTTCCTGTGGCGGGTTACTCCCTGGGGTTTCTTCTGGCTAGAATTGCTGGTCTACCCTGGTACAGGTATGGCATTTAGTAAATCACATTGGGAATTTTAAAACATGTGCTCTCTTAACATCTTCTTTAGGTGCCGAACGGTTGCTTTTGAAACGGGGATGCAGAACACGCAGCTATGTTCCACCATCGTTCAGCTCTCCTTCACTCCTGAGGAGCTCAATGTCGTATTCACCTTCCCGCTCATCTACAGCATTTTCCAGCTCGCCTTTGCCGCAATATTCTTAGGATGTAAGGAATCATGCCAATCCCATTTCATGATAATTTACTTAACTGTCTGTGTATTGTTTTCTAGTTTATGTGGCATACAAGAAATGTCATGGAAAAAACAAGGCAGAAATTCCAGAGAGCAAAGAAAATGGAACGGAGCCAGAGTCATCGTTTTATAAGGCAAATGGAGGATTTCAACCTGACGAAAAGTAGACATCAAGTGGACAAAACAGACGAGTTCCAAATTACGTTCTTAAACCGTAACTATATTTAATTATTTGTTTTGGTAGGACAGTTGGCAGAAAAGAGTTAAAGTGAAAATTGGAATTTCATTGGAATTCATGTATTGGTTTCAGTACCAAGTGACTGGTGGCCCAATTCTTTAATGGGACAAATATTGTTTCCTATATATATGTATATGTTTTATATATGTATGTATACTCATATAGATATATTGTCATTGAAATATTCCCCCAAAATATTCTCAGACTAAACCTGACATAGGGAACACCGAGAATGAAAACATCTTTAACACCAAAACTGAATTCTTATGCAGAATTTCCTAGCCCATAGATGACAACCTGACTTTCTGTATGTTAAAGTAGATGTAATGAATTATTATTATTACAGTGGTCACGATTTTCTTCAGTGTTTATGATTATAAAAATTGACATGAACATCTTTCACTGACATTTTAATCATTATTTTAAAAGCTTTGCAACCTATATATTTATATAACTTTGTAATATAACATGGGCAAATATCTGACTTCTGTATTTTTAAAAAGTTGCCTTCTCCAGTGGCAGTCCAAAAGCAGAAATGAGAGGAAATTATTACAAAATAGAATTCAATAACCATATTGGATGCAGGCTCTTAACTCAGCAGGGATATCGTACATCTATTGCTCTACCTCAGGGGTCCAGTGATACCCACTAGATCTTCCAAGGAAAAACATAATTCTTTCAAACGGTGTGTATTTGGCAAAGAGCTCTTCAAATCTGGGAGAGGGACTTCCTCAAGGTTTTCCTGTGTGCAGTGGATCCACATAGCTAATATGACAGCTAGTCAGTTGACAGGGACCACCCACAGTAAGCACCATGGTCAGGGAGGTGGCAGGAGGTGCAAAGACAGAAGTATTGAGAGAAACACCAAGACTCTAGTGGAGGAATTAATTCAATGGGAGATAGTATAAAATACATAGAAAACACAAGTAACAGAAACCTGGTTGAAATGCTTAACTAGAGTCAATTAGATGTGCAGGAGTAAGTAGTATAAGAAGAATCAAGTCCGAGAGTGATCAGGAAATGAGTATTAAACAGTATTTGAAACAGAGAACGTGTCCCAGGGCCCAAAAGTCAGAAGGGCCCCACCAGCCAGGAAAGTTGTTTCAATGCTGTAAGTAGGTGTAGCCAAGGGAAGCCAGGACTATCTGATATACGGTAGCAGGGGTTTACGGCTGCCAGGGGAAAATAACTCATCAAGTGTTGGACTTTCAATTATAAGATCGAATTTAATTTCCTTTCCCTCATTCTGCAGCAATCAGAATACACAATCTTAACCACTCGGTCCTTAGTGGTTTTGTTCCATTTTGCATTGGGTATTTTCACTGCCTCATAGAGTCTATTTCAAGTGTTTTGGCTGAAAGGGCTTTTTGCATTTGCATGTTCTGAGTTCAGATTCTGCTGGTGCACCCAAGCATTATGGGAACAGGAACTCAACTTAGCTCTTCCAGTAGAGGGGTGAGGGATTCTGCTTTTCAAATTCATAACATTGATCTTTTTATGCAAGATTTCCATTTACAGTTGAATAAGTACTTCATATTTTTCCATCATTAGACAAATACAAAATGGACTAAATAATTTTAAGAGATAGTGGAGGAGAGGGGGTACAGACTTCCTTCTTAGAGAGTGTCAGAGAATATGCTCCCAATGGTGGAAAGGAAGATTTACAGTCTAGCGGCTAAGTACCTCCTACACATTTCCCATCAATCAGAAAATAGACAGGTACACTAAAGGGACCCTGAGAACTCCTCTTGTAATTTCAACACACCCAAAATCAAGGGCCTGGATGCCAGCAGCTGCAGCAAGCAGGTTTTTCCTCCCTGTTGAGCAAGACAGGTGAGCAAGATAGGACTTGGCTTTCTTACATGATGCGGTAACTTGTGACTTGAGTCTTTTTCCCTAATTTGCTAGTGGGAAGAAAAATAGCTGAGCTTTCTAAAATGATAGCTCTCTATTTTTAAATGAATTTGAAAAGTCGATTAAATTATGTATTTTATTGCCTCTGAGTATCATATTAAATGAATATTTTATTTTAAAGGCTTAAATAAATGAAAATGATTTTTGTAATGTTTGGTCTAGTTGAATCTTTGTGACTTGTG